AGCACTTTGGAAGGCGGAGGCGGACGGATCACCTGAGGTCAGGAGTTCGAGACCAGCCTGACCAATATGGTGAAACCCCGTCTCTACTAAAAATACAAAAGTTAGCCGGGCGTGGTGGCGCGCACCTTGGAATTGTTTGCGCCCGGGAGGCAGAGGTTGCAGTGAGTCGAGATCATGCCACTGCACTCCAGCCTGGGCGACAGAGCGAGACTCCGTCACAAAACAAACAAACAAACGAACAAACAAACAAACCACTGAGGAAGATCTTAACTGTAAAATTCAAATCATACCCACTTCCAAGCCATGTGTGGATTAAACGAGATAAGCCAACTAAAGCGATTACTCAGCTCAGTGCCTAGTATACAATTAGTGCTTAACAAGTACTAGCGACCGCTTGGCAAAGCAAAGCAGACTGAAGCGTGGGTTTCATTTCTCATCATGTGATAAGTGATAAAATGCTCTTAACCAGGTCGGCTCACCTGGCCTTTCCATTCGACCTAAATAACGTCTACTTACTTGCGTAAGGGAAGAGCTCTGGCCCAGGTCAGCAAGCATTTGTCAGGCTAGAGCCTCCGGGTGGCGCTTCTCGCCCTCAGTAACCGGTTACCTCCAGAACCAGGGCGCCAGCTCCGGCCATCCGCGGTTAAGCGGGAGCTCCCATTGGCTAATCGCACACTGAAACGCACGCCTTTTCCCGCCCCTGACGCTGCCGTCCAATGCGCGCCTCTCGACTCTGCTCCGCCCCGCCCCGCCCCCGTCGCCCTGCCTCCCTGGCGTATTTGCGCCATTGGTGGATATTCCGGACCGTGATGGTGGCGCTGCGCGTGCGCACTCGCTCCGAGCCCTGCTCCCGGGAGAGGGAGCTCTCGGGTCGGGGCTAGGGAAGGCTGACCCCGCTCGGCCCGGGTGAAAGGGCGGTGACGGCACTGGGTGGGGCCGAGCTCCAGGGCTGGCTGCTGGGCTGCTAAGGGAACTGTGAGCCGCTCAGAGCCGCGCGCCTCCCGGGCGGGGCGGGGCCGGCCGTGGGAGTCCGCGCGTGCCCGCGCCGAGCTGCCTGCTCCGGCGGCTTCGCTGCTAGCTCGCGGCGACGTCGGGCCGATTTTCCCAGGATGACAGAGCTGAGGCAGAGGGTGGCCCATGAGCCGGTTGCGCCACCCGAGGACAAGGTAGCGGCAGCGTCGGGGTGGGCGCGGCCGGGACCTTTTTCTCTTCTGTATTTCTGCCACTTAGGAGTCAGAGTCAGAAGCAAAGGTAGATGGAGAGACTGCATCGGACAGTGAGAGCCGGGCAGAATCCGCACCCCTGCCAGTCTCTGCAGATGATACCCCGGAGGTCCTCAATAGGGCCCTTTCCAACTTGTCTTCAAGGTAACCTGGCTTAATGATGCAGGTGCTTGTTGGTGTTTTCTCCTTCCCCTGCTCTCTGACCTAGATGGAAGAACTGGTGGGTGAGAGGCATCCTGACTTTGGCCATGATTGCATTTTTCTTCATCATCATTTACCTGGGACCAATGGTTTTGATGATAATCGTAAGTGCCATTTCACACTATTTTAGTTTTCCTGGGGTGTCAGTGAATGTTTTGTGTCCCGCAGGTGATGTGCGTTCAGATTAAGTGTTTCCATGAGATAATCACTATTGGCTACAACGTCTACCACTCATATGATCTGCCCTGGTTCAGGACGCTCAGCTGGTAAGCTCTCCGGCCCCACAGAGGCTTTTAGATCCCCACGGCAATGACCTGTCTTCATTTACAGGTACTTTCTCCTGTGTGTAAACTATTTCTTCTATGGTGAGACAGTGACGGATTACTTCTTCACCCTGGTCCAGAGAGAAGAGCCTTTGCGGATTCTCAGTAAATACCACCGGTTCATTTCCTTTACTCTCTATCTAATAGGTATGCATTAAGCAGTTCACCATTTCTTGTGTCATTTTTCTTTTCTCCTCCCACCTCAAACTAGGATTCTGCATGTTTGTACTGAGTCTGGTCAAGAAGCATTATCGACTGCAGTTCTACATGGTAAAGGAAATGCATGCGTGTGTGTCAGAATTGTAAGTAGTGTTTATTTTTCTTTTTTTTGCAGTTTGGCTGGACCCATGTGACATTGCTGATTGTTGTAACACAGTCACATCTTGTTATCCACAACCTATTTGAAGGAATGATCTGGTGAGAATTGGGAGTTGGATTTTCCCTTTTATTTGAGTTGATCCTTACTTTGGTTCATTTCTAGGTTCATTGTCCCCATATCTTGTGTGATCTGTAATGACATCATGGCCTATATGTTTGGCTTTTTCTTTGGTCGGACCCCACTCATCAAGGTAAATGGATTACCCTAATGTGAAATACCACTCCCTTTGCTGAGAACTTGCTCTCTGTCCACAGCTGTCCCCGAAGAAGACCTGGGAAGGCTTCATTGGGGGCTTCTTTGCTACTGTGGTGTTTGGCCTTCTGGTAGGTGGTGGCTTTCAGCTGTGTAAGGGATTTCCTTGCCGGTCTCTCTGTTATTCCTCCTCAGCTGTCCTATGTGATGTCCGGGTACAGATGCTTTGTCTGCCCTGTGGAGTACAACAATGACACCAACAGCTTCACTGTGGACTGTGAGCCCTCGGACCTGTTTCGCCTGCAGGAGTACAACATTCCTGGGGTGATCCAGTCAGTCATTGGCTGGGTATGTGCCACTCACAGGGGGTGAGCGGCCTCACCTAAACTTTTACTTCATTTACTCTTCTCAGAAAACGGTCCGGATGTACCCCTTCCAGATTCACAGCATCGCTCTCTCCACCTTTGCCTCGCTCATTGGCCCCTTTGGAGGATTCTTCGCAAGTGGATTCAAACGAGCCTTTAAAATCAAAGTAGGAAAACCGTCTTACGTTCCTCTCATCTCAAGTTCACCCATCCTTCCCCTGCCTCTAACAGGACTTTGCCAATACCATTCCTGGCCATGGAGGCATCATGGATCGCTTTGACTGCCAGTATCTGATGGCCACCTTTGTCAATGTATACATCGCCAGTTTTATCAGGTATAGTACCTTTCCATCTGAACCAAGTTGGTGCTCAGTGCTGTTTCTTCACATTCTGTTCCAGAGGCCCTAACCCAAGCAAACTGATTCAGCAGTTCCTGACTTTACGGCCAGATCAGCAGCTCCACATCTTCAACACGCTGCGGTCTCATCTGATCGACAAAGGGATGCTGACATCCACCACAGAGGACGAGTAGGGGCCACCCAGGGCCAGGAGAACAGGAACAGAACTGAGCAGGGGCAGGTCTCCAAGGCAAGCCCAGCTGGTGTGACTTAGACAATGACGAGGCTTCAACTCACTGTCTTTTTTTTTTTTTTTTGGAGGGTATTTTTTATTTGTGGGTTCAAAAAATCTGTATATACAGTCTATGTGTTTAGAATTTGTGTTGTAAGTAAACTACAGCTTTGAGTTGGAAAGAAGTCACGGGTTGTAAAACCATTTGGATTTTTTTAAAACAAAAGTATTAATAATCTGGAAGACAGTGTTGCCCAGGTCAGGAGTGTTTTCTTGGTGGTTCCAGCCCCCATCAATTGAACTGTTTCTGGGCTCAGTCAGACACAGACATTCATCTGTGTCTGACCAAATCAGGGGACTTCCCCACCTGTGGTGGGAGGCACAGCTTAGATGTTTTGTACACCTGGTCTTTTCTAGAAATCCCTGCTTGGAGCTGCAGAAGGGTTGCCTTCTGTAGGTCGGAGGAATGGAGGCTTACTAACCAGGTAAGCCTTCTATGCATCCACACCAAAATCCTGCAGAATGTAAGTAAGCTCTGCTTTATAAGATGGGTTCACCTTCATCGCAGACTGAAAGTTTCAGTTTTTATTTTTTTCAGAAAGCACGAAAAATTATTTATAATAGTCTGGAGAAAAAACACACTGTAATATTTCAAGTGTATGCAGTAGAATGTACTGTAACTGAGCCCTTTCCCACATGTCTAGGCTCCAATGTCTCCTGTAGGTCCACCTAACTGTGTGTTTTCAGGGACAATGCCATCCATGTTTGTGCTGTAGACTTGCTGCTGCTGAATCCTTTCTGGGGACTTTCTCATCGGGCAGGGAGCAGAGGGCTTCTCGTTCATGCACCCTTTGCCTGAACACCCATGTAGCTGCTGTGTTGTGTATATATTACTCTTAAGAGGAGTGTGTGTGTCTGTGTTTGTTTTAAAAGTCACTTATTTCTTACAGTGATTTCAATTGCACCATGACTTCTTCACTAAAACCACAAAGTCCTGCTTAAAACTATGGAAAACCTAACCTGATTAGAGCCTTGACTATTTTGAAGATTAAATGCACACTTTTTATATAATGTGACCAGTTTAAATGTAGTTTGTATTGTACTGGGGGACCTTTCGTTGTTGTTGTTTGCTTAAACTGTGATTTTTTTTCCCCTCCCTAATTTCAGGGGTGAGATTGACTTTGGGAAGACAGATTAGTTCTTTGTCAGGCCAACAAGTGATGGAGTGCGGGAGAGAGAACTTGGCACCCAAATATATCAAACTATTCCGTGCCGTGGATGTTTTCATTGCCAACGAGGGTGTAATGATTTGCTTCTGCACCTTGGTCTAGTGCTGGTTTGTGGTGTTTTTGTTTGTAAATTAGCCTCACTGCCTCCCTGAAAGTGCACAGTCAGCCCAGGTCTCTAGAGTGTCCAGCAGAGGATGGAGCCCTCGGGATGTTTCAGCTCACACATCCTTGAGTGACTTCCCATATGTGTGTGGGGCTGAAGCGGCTTCTTTCCGCTGAACTTTTATTTCCATTTCAGCCTCGTGGCTTCTCTTATTCAGGTCCAAGGCCCCTTAAAAACAAAACATATTATCGCAAGGGCTTTCATTTCAGTATTGGCTGTGTCACTGGCAGGATGCATCACTCTCCAGGGCCTCTTTTTCGGAGCTACTCCCAATTCCACTCTTCTGTGATTCTGGCTGAGCAAGTTCATGCCGGTAGAGGCTCATTAAGTGAGGTCCTGGGCACCCCCCAAACAGGAAGTGTTTTCAGGCCCTTACATGCTTATCCTTAAGGTGAGTAGGTATCTCAGCAGCACACCCGAACAGTAAAGGTGATCAATAACGAAACTGTAGTTTTCAGATTGAAGAATGAACCTGGATCACCAAACTAGATACCGAAAGGGCTCCTCATTTGTCTCTTTTGTCCCATTGTGGGCATATGGTGGGCTCCTTGAGAGGAGGGAGTCTCAGCTGGGGCCTGGCTGCAGAGACCTGCTCTTGAATAGGGCTGCCTTTGGGATCAGGGAGCCGAGCATACTGGGCAAGGCTCATCATGTTCCTTTGTGGAAGTGGTTACTTGGTGGGGGTGGGGTGGGGAAGGGGGGTCTAGGAAGCCGAAGCTGAGTGCGCACTAGAGCTGCTAGCAGGCAGGCCAGAGGGTCAGCTTGTGTTTTATTTTCTGATTTCTCCTGCATGCTTTCTGGAGATGAGGATTTTTTGTCAGGTAGCTAGGAGAGCACTGCCACCTTGTGTCCATATAGCACAATGTTTCTCTTTCCTATTCACAGACAAGATTCAAGAAACCATTTTTACGTGTGTACATTCAAATCTTCATGAATGGCATCACTTGCTTTAGACCCATTTTTTTTTTATTGGTCAGAAATAAAATGTGACTGCAACTGTGTGCCCTCCCTTGTCGTGAATTCCCTGTTTATCACTTCCATGCATGGTTTTATGCTTCTCATTTGTTTATGTATTCATGAATACTGCATAGTCCTGATTCAGAGACTTTTGCTTTGCTTTCCAACTTGTATCCCTACATTCTCACAACAGCCTTCTTACCTCGGGTGAGAGTCATGAGCACCTTACCAGGCAGGGAGCTTCCCCAGGATAGTGTGGTGGAGTCAGGACTCACTCCATCCTGCACTTTACCCACAGGACACCTGGAGGGTCCCCCAGCCCTGCTTGCTTTTGTGAACGTCGTGTGAGTACACCGAGGTGTTGCAGCTTTCCTTCCCTCTAGCTCAGGAGGCCTGGCCTGAGCCAGGTTGGAGCTTAAATTGCTGTTGGCTCCTGCCTGGTGGAACAAGGGGGTCATAGAAACCAGGGCTGATGGGCACCCCCCAGCCCCTGGGAGCTCTGCTCATGACCGCTCACAGGGTACCGAGTCTTTGCCTTTTGTGTGTGCGCATGCTGCCCTCTTAACTGCTTTTAGTATTCAGAAAGGTTCCATTTATGTTTTACTCCTGAAAGTGAAACCCTCTTAGGCAACTTGTTTCATATTCTGGGCATTTTAGTAGCTACAGTATTTTGCATTTAAAATGTAATTACTCTTAGTATTGTACAGCCCTATAATGTATGAGAACTAGTTTCACATCCTTTGAAACTAATCTCTTTCATTGGGGAGGATACAACTTTTGACTTTACACAGGTGGACTTTGAATCCATTTTTATAGAATTTTTTTCCACTGTAACTTGACCTATATTATGCAAGAAAATCCCAAAAATATGTTTTAAGGGAGACTACACAGACCTTGTGATTTGGTCTGAGCTAGTTGCTGAGTTGACTGGAGCCTTATTTGAATGGATCTTTGAGTTGAGATCTTCACACTGTCAGTGAGCCCTTGGCTCAGCCCTTGTCACCTGTTTGTATGGGGACCATGTTTCCCAAAGCTCAGGTTCATCTCCACTATTGACAGAGTCGGGTAGTGGGAGAGTATAAGTGACTTGAGACAGAGTGTCCTTGCTCAGAAAACTGTGAAGCAGGGGTCTTGTTAGTTACAAAGCCAGTCCTAGTTGCATGTCCAAGGGGGTAGATTTTCATCACCCTACTAAATGTGGTATGTCACTGCTGAAGCCTTTTCCTGTTTTAGTAATATCTTAGGCACTATTGTCTTTTGTCTTCCAGAGTAACATATCTGGGCCCACCTTTCTTGCACACTGTGATTATGTGCTAAGAAAAGGGTGGAGTTGGGAGGACAATTTCACTTGAACAGGTTTCTGTTCTTCTGAGGTCAGGGTGGGGAGGATGTCCAGGTGACTTTTATGGACACATTGCAAGACAGTAAGCCGCGGATGGACTCTCACTTGTGCTTTGGAACACTGGACTCCAAAGAGCAGGTGGAACAAACTCTGGCCTGAAGATGATGGCTAATACTCAGGCAGAGCCCCGTATTCTTCCCTGACTTGGTCAAAACAAACTTCCTTTTCCCTTGATCACCCTGCACGCAGCTGCCCAGCTTCCAGTTTTTAAAGAGATGAACAGCTCTCACTTCCTGACTCAGTTTCTCTTGTTGGGTGGGGGCCTTGTGCCACAACCTGCATGGGGTGCTAGGGTTTAAACCAAGTGGTCACGAAGGATTCTTATCTCAGGGCTCTGCCTGGCCCACCTTCTCTTGGGCCTGGACTCTCCTTATCCACATCCCTGCAGAAGGTGGGCCCTATTCTCAGAAGAGTCCTGGCTGCTGTTGCCATCTGAATGCGCCCTTCCCTTTCAGGTTGACCAGCAGTGGCCTTACCTGGCCTCTCAGGTGGATGGAGGCTGTTCTCATCTGGGGCTGTCTCTTGATTAAGGCTGTCACCTGTTTGTATAGGGACCATGTTTCCCAACGCACTTTGAGTGCAGTTTAGGAGGTATCCTTTGGATGCTGAAGTGTTGGGATTTTGAGGACATGCGGATGATTTATGAGAATAGAGGGGCAGAGTTTGTGAAGTCTAGGGTTTTTTGTCCAGTGGGTTTCAAATTTGTTGGCTGTTTAAAGACCCTGTCTCCTCCCCCACCCTCCCCTTCCTTTTCCCATCAAATGCCTACCTACTGAGGCGCCTTCTCTTTTTATTCTTGAGCCAATGAGATATCAGTGTGTTTATTAATAAGGATTGCAATAGTATAGTGCTTAATATGTGCCAGGCATAGTGCTAAGGGTTTACATACGTTATCCCTTTTAATCCAGAAAACAGCCTTTGATTAGGTATTGTTGTCTCCATTTTATAGATGAGGAAACTGAGGCAGTATGACTGAGGCCGAGAGCAGTGGTTAAGACAGACTTTGGGATCAAATCACCCTAGGTGCGGGCAGGTTTCTAGGCTGCTCTAAGCTTCTACCTTGAAGGCAGTTGGGTCTGATAATAGTACCTTCTTCCTGGGGTGGTTGTGAGGATATAACGAGGTAATGCATGTAAGCATTTAGTACCATGCCTGGCACATAGTAAGCACTCAATAAATGGTAGTTACTTTTGTTGAGCTCAGCTGGTAGTTTGACCTCCGTTGGTGCAATGCCAGAGATGGGATTGTCAGCCACCACACTGCCACCACCCTGCACACAGTCTGGGTCCCTCCGAGAGAAGCACGCCAACCTTAACATCCCCTACAGCATCTTGGTGCTTCACACACCATTTAGGAGGCCACCCTAACGAGGCAAGAGGACATGGGGGTGTGCAGAAGTTCTGTTCTTAGTGAGAATGGCTGGCCTGAGAATCCAGCTCACCTCCTCTGCCCACAGTCTGGACTGCTTGTGGGAAGGCCATCTCCTCCTGTCTGGTGGTACCTCCACTCTGGGCAGGGAGGGCCTGTCTGTGACTCGCTCTGGACCCCACTTCCCGCTCTGGCCAAGGGCTGTCTTCTGTGCACATAGCTCAGGAGCCTGCAGCAGTTCCCTGTATGGGTGGATGTCCTCAGGGGCCAAGAAGAGAAGAATGGGGACAACAGAAACCTGCTTTGTAGGGGATTATGTAGACTAAAAGCCTAGAAGTTCTGCCCACATCCTTATGACGCAGCCAATCTGGAGCTTCATGTTTCCTTCTAAAAGTAGTAACCGGGTAGAAGTGGGTGACCCATTGAGGACACATGATGTGAGGTATTTCTGCCGGATTCTAGGTTAGCAAAGACTCAAATGGGTGACTCATGAATGAAGGGAGAACAGGCACAGGACTTAATGAAAAGAGTTTCTTGAACTTAGTTTTCTGAATGGGGGTGGGGAGTTGGGGCACGTGTGTGTAAGGGGAGGCTGCCTCACTTTGAAGGAATGGTGTTGGCTAACAGGATCCATGAAATTCCTAGGTCAGTTGAATAATAACTGAACTACTGGTTTGACTGTGGATTATTTCCTGGGTATTAGTGGGACCCAACAGCACATTGCTATTAATAGTATGGAAATAATGGTCCCTCTGTTTCATTGAATTGCTGAAGTAATGATAATGCCATGAACCAGGAGAAGATGGTTGTGGGGGTTTCTAGGAAGCAGCTGCTGTGACAGGCCAATCCCAGGCTTGCCCCCGAGCCCTCCTGTCCTTCTGGGTTTGTGTTTGCCTTGCCTGGTGCTTCCTCCCTCATTGTGTTGTTGAATAGACCTAGGCAGCCTTGTATCCATAGAAAGCCTCCACTGCTGGGCCGGGGAGGGGGTTGTGGTAAGGGCCCTCTGGAAATCAAGCAGAGAATGCCTTTGCAGTGGTCTCCCGGGCATTGGGCAGGGCCTAGCCTTTTGCAGCCCCCAGAGGACCTTGCCTGCATAAAGCACTCAGAAGGGTTAGCCACCTGGTGATTTTGTCTCTAGTGAAACTGTGTTTGCCGATAATCATCCACATAGCCACCTCTGTCCTCGCAGTTTGGATGCCTTTTTTTGACACCTGCGCTAGGTTCTTGTATGCTGGCTTTTCTTAAAGGAACAGCAGAGTAGAAAAGAGGTTGAGAATGTTTTCTAGCAGGCAGAATGTGCATACATGTTTTCATGAGTGTCCTTTGGGTGCTGTTTCTTTTAAATCCTCTGTGCACAGGGCTCTGGCCTTTAGTAAACTGTTTTTCTGTCTTACGTCATGCTGACTGGGTGCTAGGGGCTGATTACAAAGGGGAAGAGTTGAACAGACATCAGGGGCCGATGAAACCAAAGGACTAGGAGTCAGGAGAACAAGTCAGGGATTAGGAGACAGCGGTTTGGTTTATTGTTATCCAGCTGGAGGACTCCTAGGGGCAGCAGCAGGAGGAATACCAGGGCCACGGAGGGGCCAGGAGTCTCACAGTGGAGGGCAGACTCTAACAGATGCCAGCTGAACGCTCGCTGGCCCTGGATGTCATACGAGTTGGGGACCAGAAATCTGGGCTCAGAGAACCCGTCCAGGGAGATTTGAAGCCATGGGTTATCTTCTAGAGTTGATACTGATAATATATTTTAATTTTTATTGATGTTTAATACCTTCTGAAACAGGAGGGTAAGATCAGATGGGAAGCCCCTCTGTTGAAGGATCTTGGGAACCTTGGTGGTTTTTTTTTTTTTTTTGGTTTTTTTTTTTTGATCGAGCTGTGGACATCCTTCTTAATTCGATTCTGAGGATTTGTTTAACTAAAAAGTTCCCAAACACAGAAAGGGCCTCCCCACCTGCTTTGGGGAGCTGTCTGTGCTGGGAGTGCCAGGCATCCCATGGGACCCATCACTGCCAGTGTCTGTGCCTCCCAGAGGTCAGCCGTGTCTGCCCTGGCTCTGTCTCCTCTGTGACAGGGCAGAGCATTTCTGGTCAGTTTCTCCATGGTGCCTCCCACCCCTTTGTAAAGTGGATGGACATGATGGAATTCAGTTGTCTCACCCTGATAGCCTGGGTGTTGATATTCACTTTACCCGCACTCAGACACAGGCGACCTTGAAGCAGTTCTCGGTGTGTAGAGTCCACGTGACAGTCCCCACAGCCTCCCCAGATAGCTGTGTGCCTGTGCGCTACTGCTGTGCCATTTTCCCAACTTGGCGTTTCACTAAATGCAGCTGATCTCTCTCTCTGTGCACTCGTGATCCATGTTGAACAATACATGTAGGTTCTTTTTCCACGCAATGTAAGAACATGATATACTGTACGTTGGAAAGCATTTACCTTATTTATATACCTGAATGTTCCTACTACACAAATAAACATATATTAAATTCTAGATCATGTGTGGTTTTCGATGGTGGGGGTGGC